CCAAGGTCCTTACCCAATTTTCAGCTCCGGCTTCCGTAGTAGGACATTCCGCTAGTTCTAGCTCCTGCTTCCTAGCCCCATTCTCTCTCTATCCCAAGGCGTTTCTAAATCTCCCCGGGGAGGTATGCCTCATCCGTGCCACCTAGACCGTAAACTCCACAAAAAGAACCCTCCTAAAGCGTCCCTTCATCTACCCTTTCTATCCCGGGCACCCCTGAGTAGGTCAGGACCCCATCGGTACCAGGAGCCACCCCAGGAGATAGATAGCTGCCTCTCACCTGGGCCCTGTTAGCCGCAGCCTCCTCAGAAGGGCGACCCCCAAGAACCTCTTCTGGTGAGGACCCCCGAAAGAGGGAACACCCTCTTCTAGGAACCTCTTCAGATCCCTCAAGCGCGGGCCTCGGTGGAAAACCTCTCGGCTGTTTCTCAGGTTCTGACCAACGCCACCTCTCTCCCGGGCCCTTTCCAGAGCCTACCCCGGCCCCAGTCCGGTCCGCCCGCCCCAGGCTCGAGCGGCTGTTCCCCTCCCTCACAGACGTCCCCAACCCTCAGACTCCCTCCCGTTCCGCGTGCCCAGGGCTCAGAGCAGCGCGGTCGGGCTGTGGCACTGACTTTCTCTACCTCCCGGGCCCACCGGAGGGAGGGGGCGGCGGCGGCGGCGCGACTCCTTTGTGACAGGTCCGAGAGAACGGCAAAGATGGACGCGAGGCCACGGCGCTGCCATTACGCGCAGAGCCCACCCCCGCTTCGTACCGCCCCAGCCCTCCCTCAGTCCCCTAGGAAACGCCCCTTCCTCGGTGGCAAGCCCTCTCCTTGACAGCCAATCACCTTTCAAAAATCGTGTCACGTGATCAGCGGGACCGGCCCGCCCTCCAGGCGCAGACTGGCCAGTCCTCATCCTGAGGCGTGAATGGCCCAATCAAGTCTCTCCGGCTCGTTTTCAGGGTACCGGATTTCCATCGGGCTCCCGGGGAGGAAGAGCTCCGCGGATTGGGTTACGTCGCCGGAAGTGGGGCGGGACTCTATTGTGGCGGTGAGGAACAGGAAGCCCTGAAGGGTCAAAAGAAATACAAAAGCAAAGGCTATTTTCTTTTTTTTTTTCTTTCTTTCATTCATTCCTTCCTCTGTTTCTTTCTTTCTTCCTTTCATTTTTTTTTCTTTTTTAAGAGCGAGCGGCTCTGCGGTGGCGGTTTGGGGTGGGCGCCGCCGAGGTGAGGTCGTCTCGCCTCCCGCGCGCCGGTAGGTGAGTGCGGCCTCGGTCCTGGCCTGGCGGCGACACCTGGGTTCCAGCTTCCTTACGGAAGAGATGAGCTGCGGCTGCTGTTAGGGTTAGGGCCAGGCCTGTTCTCAGTCCGCGCACCCGCTCCTTGTCCGGAGTAGCCGAAGCCTGGGGCTTGCGGGCCCAGCCTGAGGGGAGCTGAGGGTGCCCGCGGGAAGGCATCTGGGTCGCGGCGAGGACCCTTTCAGGCGGGCCCAACACTGCCGGGCGTTTAATGGGGTTTCCCCAATTTTCTGCTAGGTAGGGCCACCCAGGTTTCAAGTGAGTAGCAGGCTCCGTTCCAGAGGTCTTGGAACAGGTCCAGGTTACTCACTCGGATGTGCGGCGTCTGGTTGGAAATGGTTGAATCCCAGAATGGCAGTGCAGGATGGGAAGCACATTTATTGTGTGCCATGTACCAGTTGCTGTGCCAAGCGAATTTTCTATTACGGAAAACAAGCCAGCTGGCCCGTTTTGCAGAAAACTTAAGAAACAAAGAGAGTTGAAGCGTCATGCTTGAGAGTTGGTGGTCCTTGTGACTGTCAGTCCACACAGAGGAAAGGGGGAGACCTGTTTGTTCGTAGTCGTGGTTCTTTAATGTTAGTGGAAAACAAGATCTCCTGGGGCCCTTTTAAAATGCAGTTTCTCAGACTCCCGCACGCTCGGGTAGCCCGACTGGTTAGTTCAGGAGTGGGACCCAAGAAGCCAGATGCGAGCCTGGTGATCGGAATTCCCGATGACCTCTTGCCTACCACCTGTGACATAAGATTTGTCGATTCATCAGTTATTTGGTGTATTCATGTGTCCACAGGGACACCATAAAATGGAAGGCACCCTTCTGAAATATTTGAAGGGAATCAGTGGGTAGACTCCTTTTTGATACAAAGTATTGAGCCGACAGCAGCTTTTACAGTCTTTTAGTTAGATGACCTGCGAACAATTTGTAAGGATCTGAAAGTAGAGGCTGCCCGATTATCTTTCTCAACTGAAGTCTTCATGTCCTTACCCTGTGGGGAAGTGCTTCATGATATAAGAAAGGAATAATTGTGTCAAAACCATTTAGTTGATTATCAGTCTTCACTTTCATCTTCCAAGAATGGTGATGCTTGGTTAGAATCAAGCTGCTGCTTTAGCTATTGAAAACCACGTATGTGGTAAATCAAGTAACAAGTGCGATGTACGTACAGGGTCAGTCATAGTGTAATTATGCCTTTATGGCAGCTAAATTAAGCATTTTCAACGTGTTCACCATTAGTCACCTTTTGAACATACTTTGTCTTCATTCTTAAATATTATGTTTCACTCTTTACTATAGAATATGTTGTTAAGATTGTTTTGTCTAAAATCAAGTATCGACAAGTTTAAAAAAAAGATTGTTTTGTGTTTGGTTTTCTGTATTTCCACTATGCTCTATGGAACTATGGGTTTGTTTTTGTTCAATTTGTTTGGTATTTATTAGACTTCTTGAATCTGTGGATTAGTGTCTTTCATTAATTCTGTAAAATTCTCAGCCATTTTATATGCATATATTGCTTCTTCCCATTGTTTCTCTTTTTTTTTTTATCGATTTAACTAAACCTTTTCACTCTTTTCTCTATGTCTTTTACTCTGTTCTTTCGTAGTACATTCTGGATAATTTATTCTCAAGTTATTTCCATTGTTATTAAACTCGGCCTCTGAAATCTTAAATCATATATTGCAATTTTTAGTTTCTGAAGTTCTGTTTGGTTTGTGACACTTTTACAGTTTTTTATTTCTTACTATTTTGAGGCTTAATTTTATTTCTTTAAACATGGAAAGTATAGTTGTTTTTATAATCTCTATGTTTAATTCCACTGTCTGAATTCCCTTTGGGGGAGTCTGTTTCTGTTGTCCATTATTCCTGCTGTTTTACTTCCCAGTTCACCTTTACTTTGAAGCTGTAGTTCTTTTGGGCACAAGATTAAGATGGAGAGGGAGGTAGTTGTCAGACTCCACTCCCTGGATGGGCTCCTGGCTTGAACTTGTTTCTGTTATCTCATAAAGGCACTGAAACTTTAGCTTTTAGGTCAGAGAAGTCCTCAGGATGAAATCCATTTTGAATATTGGGCTTAATTTCTGGTTTTCACCTTCTAGATTGTGTCCAAATTCTTTACTATCTTGTTAGCTTTTCTATTTAAGAATTAATATTTTTGGCTGGGCGTGGTAGCTTACACTTGTAATCCCAGCACTTTGGTAGGTCGAGGTGGGCAGATCACTTGAGGTCAGGAGTTTGAGACCAGCCTGGCCAACATGGTGAAACCCTGTCTCTACTAAAAATACAAAAATTAGCCAGTCATGGTGGCGGGCACCTGCAATCCCAGCTATTCGGGAGGCAGAGGTAGGAGAATCGCTTGAACCTGGGAGGTGGAGAGTTACAGGTACTTATCACCTCTTTCTTGCAGAATAAACAGCCATTGGACTCTTCAAACAAAAACGCTGTCTCCATCAAGTACTGCTTTCGCAGGATAAGTGACCATTTTTAATCAGTTGAAATTAACGGAAAGTAGCAGTTATTTTTGAAAGATGACATCAATTATATAATATAGTAAAGAGATTTAATTTTTAGTCCTTTGTTTCTTACTGCACAAATTGTATGGCGTTTGAATAGAATTCCCATGATACTGACACTTCAGCAAATACTTGCTTGATGGCTACCAATCTCTATAACTTACATTGCACAGTACCTAGGAATATTCATGTGAGTTCATTCCTCCCTGCTCAGATTCTTCAGCTCCTCGTGGTTGGTTTATTCAGTAAGTATTTGAATACCTAATATATGCCAGACAGATTTTTAAATTTTCTCTTTTAAAAATATAGGCCGGGTGCAGTGGCTCACACCTGTAATCCCAACACTTTGGGAGGCCAAGGCCGGTGGATCACCTGAGGTCAGGAGTTCGAGACCAGCCTGGCCAACATAATGAAAGCCCATCTTTACTAAAAATACAAAAATTAGCCGGGCATGGTAGCACACACCTGTAATCCCAGCTACTCAGGAGGCTGAGGCAGGAGAATCGCTTGAATCTGGGAAGCGGAGGTTGCAGTGAGCCAAGATCGTGCCACTGCACTCCGGCCTGGGCGGCAGAGCGAGACTCTGTCTTAAAAAAAAAAAATTATATATATATAACAAGAATGAAGAGAGACATTTACTGGGACACCAATGGCATTGCCGTATCCTAGTATTTATTTCCCAGGTTTAAATCATATCTAATCTGATAAATTCATTTCCTTCAGACATGATTATTTTTCTCCATCTTATAAAATTAAAGTAACTAGGAATGTTTGGCTCAGAAAAGCAACAAATTAGGAGGAACATGGGAATTGTCTTCAAACAACTGAAGTATGGTCATGTTAGAAAAGATTTGATTCTTTTTGTATAGTCCCAGTGGATTGAACCTATGTATTGAATTTATAGTAAAACAGATTTCAGTTCAGTTTAAGGAAGAACTATCCTAACAGTCAAATCTGCTTAGAGAGGGAGTTGGCTGCCTAGGAAGGGAATGCAGTGGTCCCTCTTGAAGTTTTAATATATGAGTTGGATGACCTTCTCCTGGGTGTGTATGGTAAATTCAGATGTCGAGTGGATTATCATATTAGGTGGGCTATAAGGACTATCCCACCCTGAATTATTTACTAGGAAAAATGGGTGATGGAAAGAAACCAGATGATTAATACAGGATGAGAAAGGAGACACGGTTAATAGGGGATAAGAAAGGGGGAAATTGAGGGTTCGGAATGTCTCTCCCAACCATTAGAGCCCTAGAAAGTTCACGTTTTCTCTGCCAGAGACATTTAAGAAATTGTTGGCTCTGGTTTCATAAGAGGTTGTTCTGTAGAACTTGAGGAATTTTTGGCATTTTCACAGAGACTGAACAGTTCTGCTTCAGTAATGAGCCTCTGGCTGGAGTCATTGAGTGCTGCTAAATCAGAAGTGTCCAGGTTGTGGGCTTTAGGTGGGAGCAACAGCGTCTGTCAGTTGATTTCATTTCTTTCTAGTAATTTTCACAATTCGCTCTTATTGTTACATTAAACTAAACCTCAGCAACAGTAGTATTCAGGCTGAGACTATTCTCTTGTTCTGAACGTTTGGGTTTGTTTTTTCAGCTTCCATTTCTAGCTTTACTAAATAAAAATGTTGCATGAATATTCTCAGCACTGGAATTTGAAGTAGGAAGAAAGCTGAAGTCGACATGTCTTTGTTTTCAACTAAGATTTAGTGTTTTCTGGGGAGGAGTATGGTAAAGTTGGTAAGAGTATGCATTTTTGATATCAGGCCTGGATTTGGTTCTCAGCTCTACCATTCACCACCTGTATCACCTTAGACAAATAATCTAACTCCTCTGGACCTCAACTTCATCTGTAAACAGATAATATTTCTCATAGGGTCAATGATCATGTAAATTAGATAATATCCATAAAAGGAATATAATACATGGTAAGAGCTCATTAACTGTTAGCTGCTTTATTTGATTTTTTTTGTTTTTGTTTTTGTTTTGTAGATTGGTTGTTTCATTATGGATGGAGGGGATGATGGTAACCTTATTATCAAAAAGAGGTTTGTGTCTGAGGCAGAACTAGATGAACGGCGCAAAAGGAGGCAAGAAGAATGGGAGAAAGTTCGAAAACCTGAAGATCCAGAAGGTATACTGTGACAGTCAGTATAATGGTCTTTATCCACCTCTCTCCCCTCTCCTTTTCCTTTCAGAATGTCCAGAGGAGGTTTATGACCCTCGATCTCTATATGAAAGGCTACAGGAACAGAAGGACAGGAAGCAGCAGGAGTACGAGGAACAGTTCAAATTCAGTAAGCTTCAGAAAACAGAGAGTTCAAGGGGCGCTAAGTGTGCCTTGTTTAATTATTTCCTCAGAAAACATGGTAAGAGGCTTAGATGAAGATGAGACCAACTTCCTTGATGAGGTTTCTCGACAGCAGGAACTAATAGAAAAGCAACGAAGAGAAGAAGAACTGAAAGAACTGAAGGAATACAGAATATCCTTTGTACTTGGAGGAAAACCTGTAAGTTGCTTAGTTTGACCCTTAACTGGTAACTCACAATAACCTCAAGAAGGTTGGAATTTCTCAAGAGAACAAGAAGGAAGTGGAAAAGAAACTGACTGTGAAGCCTATAGAAACCAAGAACAAGTTCTCCCAGGCGAAGCTGTTGGCAGGAGCTGTGAAGCATAAGAGGTTAGTCAGCACTCACACAACTCAGATTTCTCCATGGCTCAAGTCACCATGTGTTTTGTTACAGCTCAGAGAGTGGCAACAGTGTGAAAAGACTGAAACCGGACCCTGAGCCAGATGACAAGAATCAAGGTGGGTGGCAGCCTTCATTACTTCCTTGTACTATGAAGTGACAGTCTTTCCCCTTTTATTGCAGAGCCCTCATCCTGCAAGTCTCTCGGAAACACCTCCCTGAGTGGCCCCTCCATCCACTGCCCCTCTGCTGCAGTATGTATCGGCATCCTCCCAGGCCTGGGTGCCTACTCTGGGAGCAGCGACTCCGAGTCCAGCTCAGACAGCGAAGGCACCATCAATGCCACCGGAAAGATTGTCTCCTCCATCTTCCGAACCAACACCTTCCTCGAGGCCCCCTAGTTTCTCCGTCCCTACACAGGGAGCTCCTCCCCAAGGGTAGATCGGACCGTTCATGCTGCCTATAGGCATTATGTCCCTCAAAAAAAAACTCCTTTGCCTGCATCCTGTGTACAACATGACATTTTTAACCAATCCAATCTAAAAATGTGCCAGAATCCACCTGTGGCCCGAATCGTGTTTGGTTCCTCTTTCTACTCCACTGCAGATGACCAAACCTGTCCCGCTGCCACTTTCCTCACTGATATTGGGAGGAGGGCAAGGCCCAGCCGAAGTTCCACTAAAAATGCCCCAGGAGAATAGGCACCGGCTGGCTTGCCAAAGGGTTTGGGTTTTATTGCTTTCTGTTTTTTCTTTTCCCGACAGCACAAAGAAGTAAGGGCAGTTATTGGACAGGTGTTATTTAAACATTCTATTGTAAATGAATGTGTTGTTTGGTTCTACTGCATTGTGGAGCATGCGGGGGAAGAGAACTGACCCAGGTAGTGAAATGGAGCCCTTCCCTGGAACTAACCAGTCCTTGATGTTGTGTGACTAAGTAAAGATGATAAACCCCATCTGCTGGGGGTGTCACTTCACACTCGGCATGCATTGTGAAAGCTTTCCATACCCTTGGCCATTCCCTCTCTCCTCTCTCTCCAACCCCATTTATGCAGGAAGGGACTGCTAACAAGAACGCTTCCATCTCAAACCTTTTCTCTGCCTGGGAAATTATTTTATGTTTGTTTTTGAAATAAAGGATTTAGTTTAAGATTCTAAATTTTAGAGAAACAAACGTAGGCCTTGTTTACTAATAGCCAGACATCAGAACTGCAGGTAGGTATGTTAATGAGATGACTTATTTCTGGCAGCTCCTGGAATCCTAATATTGTAAATGAGTGGGACACACTTGCATATTGTGACCATTCTATTGAGGCCCTTCTCTGTTTAATGCATATTATACTTGTGCTTTTAACTGTGGAATCTATTTCTAACCTAAAGGTGCTGCCCTAGTACTTTTCTTTGCTGCCTCTGCTGCTCTTTTTCCTTTCCAAACAGCAACTCTGAGGCCATGAGCAGCCAAAAACTAGAGGTACTGCTCCACCTCGTCTCATAAAGGGAAACGGGCTCATCCCTTGGATTCTGGAGGAGGGAGAGGGAGATGGTGTGGAGGCCTCGAGGACAGAGATAGACATGAGCTTTGACAACAATCTGTAGGCTCTCCTGCTTTAGAATAAGCATGTACCATTCTTTATCCATTCCCCTTATTCCTACATCAATTGTTTTTACTTTCTTGGGTGTGAGACTGAGTGAGACACACACAAAATGTGTTGACACTGTGATGCCGGCAGGCAGAGCAGCTACTGACTTTGAACATGGGCAGAGAGGCCCCTGGATCTCATCCAGCCCACTCCTTTTCCCCTTCCAGTACAGTGACACTCTGGTGCCCATTGGCAGATGGCGACTTCCCTGCACCCATAACTGATGCTTTGTGAATTCTTCCTCCTTTTCAGAACTACTCTGTGCTAATTGTTCTGCCAGTATGGGCGCATCAGCTCCATCCTGACAAACAAGACATTTAGGTAAAACTTTGTAGGCACCTTCTGCTTCTCTGCTTCATTGTTCCTGTGATAGTCCTGTTGTTATTACAGCATGTACCCAAAACAGCCTCACATTGTTACAGGAGGCAGGCCAGGACATCAAAGTCATCATCTTTATGTGGCATGACTCTTAAGAGGCCATTACTGTATCTCATGGCCTCTTGATGTGGAAAGAAGTTGACAGAGGGTTGCAGGGTTTAAAAACATCCATTAACATGAAAGCTAATAAACCTGTCAGAGAACAAGATCTTGTTTTTCCTCTACTGAATATTGTGCTTC